TAAGGAACAATTCAGAAGAATTGCTGATCATTTCAAAAATATTATTTGCATAGCATTTATAGGTAGCTAAAGAAAGAGAAAAATGGCTTAATATTTTAAAAATAATTTGGTCAATTTAGCGATCTGGGGATTCTGCGATCCCCAGAACTTTGCATCCAATTTCCAAAAACCAAACCTTACATCTAATGTAAAATGACACAAAAAATTCTAAATCCAGTCTAATTCAGTAGTATATAGCTTATTCCCAGTGATGTCTCACATTCGCAAGCCCGTTACACGTTGGTTTTACCTGTCACCAAAACCTTTGTATCACTCTTATAAAAAACCACATCACTTTCTATAAAAAGTGAGTGGAAGAATCTAATATTGTAAAACTGCACGTGCCTCGCGTGACCTGAGCAGAAAATTCCTAGTTTGGGATTTTCTCACAGGCATACCTAAACTGACCTCTGCTCCTAGCAGGTAAATTGCTAGAAGGAGAAGCAAGTGTCAGTCCAAAGAAAACCCTTGTTGTGTGATTTTTTTTTTCTCTTTAATCGCTTTTTAGGTGGAGTACCCGCTGCATTCTCTAAAGTCTTTGCCACCACCAGATTACCAACGTTTTCACCAATTTGCCACCTCCCTACTCCTCTCCTTTCCAAAAGCCCTCATTGGAAAGAACTTTCTCTCGTGACCCCCCTATTCCATCTAGTTCCAATCACTCCCAGCGCCCCCCATCTCCATCGGCTTCCCCTCTCCCGCCCAGAATCCAGGTTCCCAAACCACTTAAGAGAAAATTCACAACCCTCGCCCCCTTCCCGGGCGTCCGGAGGAGGCGCTGGGGTGGGGGTGTCTGTGGGGGACAGGGTTTCCTGGGGTCTCCTGGGTCTTCCTCGCGCACCCCCAGGAGGTGTTGCAGGGGGAGGGGAGCGCGGGTGGGTGGGACCGGGCCGGGTGGGGGAGGGGTGAGGGCGAGGAGGAGGAGGAGGAGGAGGCGGCGGCGGAGGAGTGGTGTGTGTGCGAGCGTGTGTGGCTGGGGGAAGCCATTGCCTGTTTAATAGTTGCTGTTGCTGCACTTCCGCTTCTCTCCCAGCGAGAGAGAGACACGAGTGGCCAGGCCCAGCCGCAGCCGCAGCAGCAGCCGCCGCGGCGGCACGGAGGAGCCAGACACAAAGAGAGGTACGGGGATCCCCCCAGCGGCCCGCCGCCCCTGTGTTTCTGTTTTGTTTCTCTCCCCCTGCAGGGGCTGTTTGCGGGGTGGGGTGGGGGGTTCGCTATGTCGGATGACGATTCGAGGGCCAGCACCAGCTCCTCCTCATCTTCGTCTTCCAACCAGCAAACCGAGAAAGAAACAAACACCCCCAAGAAGAAGGAGAGTAAAGTCAGCATGAGCAAAAACTCCAAACTCCTCTCCACCAGCGCCAAGAGGTACTGTGCTCTTTTTTTTTTCCACAGGCTTCTGTGTTTGTCTTTCCCATTTCTCCCACTCCAGAATTCAGAAGGAGCTGGCGGACATCACTTTAGACCCTCCACCTAATTGCAGGTGAGTTGCTTTTCGGATTTTTTCCATTTTTACATCTGCTTATTTGTTGACGTATTATTCACAGTGCTGGTCCCAAAGGCGATAACATCTATGAATGGAGATCAACCATTCTAGGGCCTCCAGGATCCGTGTATGAGGGTGGTGTATTCTTTCTCGATATCACTTTTACACCAGAATATCCCTTCAAGCCTCCAAAGGTAAGAAATCTCCCTGTATGCTCAAATTTACTTTTAAATATTGTCTGTCACTTGTTTTTTTTAGGTTACATTTCGGACAAGAATCTATCATTGTAATATTAACAGTCAAGGTGTTATTTGCTTGGACATATTGAAAGATAATTGGAGTCCAGCACTAACCATTTCTAAAGTCCTCCTTTCTATCTGCTCACTTCTTACAGACTGTAATCCTGGTAAGGTTCATAATTCTTTACCTTGTTTTATTTCTCCAAAGTAATCTACATTCTTTTCTTCCAGCCGACCCCTTGGTGGGAAGTATTGCCACTCAGTATATGACCAACAGAGCAGAACATGACAGAATGGCCAGACAGTGGACCAAGAGATACGCTACATAAATTGGGGTTTCACAATTCTTACATTATTTGTCTGTCACAGAAGAGAGCTGCTTATGATTTTGAAGGGGTCAGGGAGGGTGGGAGTTGGTAAAGAGTAGGGTATTTCTATAACAGATATTATTCAGTCTTATTTCCTAAGATTTTGTTGTAACTTAAGGTATCTTGCTACAGTAGACAGAATTGGTAATAGCAACTTTTAAAATTGTCATTAGTTCTGCAATATTAGCTGAAATGTAGTACAGAAAAGAATGTACATTTAGACATTTGGGTTCAGTTGCTTGTAGTCTGTAAATTTAAAACAGCTTAATTTGGTACAGGTTACACATATGGCCATTTATGTAAAGTCCCTCTAAGACTACATACTTTTTGTTTAAAACAAAATTGGAATTTGTTTTCCCTTCTTGGAAGGGAACATTGATATTTAACAGAGTTTTTAGAGATTGTCATCTCATATATATAAAATGGACACGTGGCTATAAAACACCATATAAGAGATGAGTAGTGCGTTTTATTTTATATGCCAATCTACTTTGTTTAAAAAAGGTCTGAATCAGGACTTGTGAAAACCTGTAGTGAAATACCTTAAGCTGTTAACTAACTGTAAGGCGTGGAATAGGAGTTGCTCAGTGGATTGGTTCTATGTTGTGGACTACTTAAGTCTGCATTTGTTACTGTGCTAATAAACAATATTAAAAACCACCTAATAAACACTGCTGTGTTCATTTACTTTTCTTTTGCCTTTTGGTTGCCATTCGCAGATTCTTCTGAAATCGATAGGTATCTGCTTCTAAAACAAGCTAAAAATAATGCATATTTAGTAGGTATTAGTTAGTTACCTATATTAGGATCTGTACTTTACACAGCTGTAGATGAGGTATCCTAGAAAAGGTTAAATAATCTACCCCATTTAGGCTTCAAAGACGAACCCTACTGCATCTTTTTAAAAGCATTTTCTGACTTGCAGATGCTGTAGTAGCAAGTACATGAGAAATGGGTTCCGTCATGGATAAATTGGTACCCTGCCTTAGGGGGCATTTTGGCAGTACATGTCCTGACCCAGCAGTTC